TGGGACTACAGGCGCCCGCCACCGCGCCCGGCTAATTTTTCGTATTTTTAGTGGAGACGGGGTTTCACCGTGTTAGCCAGGATGGTCTCGATCTCCTGACCTCGCGATCCGCCCGCCTCGGCCTCCCGAAGCGCTGGGATGACAGGCGTGAGCCGCCGCGCCCGCCCATTTTTTTTAAACGTGTTGGGGTTTGGGTTTCAGCCACAGGCCTTCTGCGATGAGAGGAAACCCAGGACGCGCAGCCCCAGGTCAGGCCCGCGGAACAGCCGGGCGGACTCCGGGGCTCGCAGACTCGCGACCCGCGTGCCATGAACCTCCGCGCCGGAGGCGGCAGCAGCGAGCGCGGGGCTGGATCCAGCGTAGCGGGGCGGCCGGGCGGATCCAGCGCAGCCGGGAGACAGATGCGAGGCGGCGGTCAGGTGAGCGGCGCGGGGCCGGCGGGGTCGGGGCCGGCGGGGACGGGGCCGGCGGGGACGGGGCCGGCGGGGACGGGGTCGGCGGGGTCGGGGCTGGGAGGGACGGGGCCGGCGGGGACGGGGTCGGCGGGGACGGGGCTGGGAGGGACGGGGCCGGCGGGGACGGGGCCGGCGGGGACGGGGCCGGCGGGGTCGGGGCTGGGAGGGACGGGGCCGGCGGGGACGGGGTCGGCGGGGTCGGGGCTGGGAGGGACGGGGCCGGCGGGGACGGGGCCGGCGGGGACGGGGCCGGCGAGGTCGGGGCCGGCGGGGACGGGGCTGGGAGGGCGGCCCGCCCGGCGCAGGGGCCTCGAGACCTCGGCCGCCCCACCCCGGGGACGCCGCCGCTGCTCCGGCGTCCACACCAGCTGCGTGCGGAGCACCCGGGCGGCTCAGGGGACCCGCGTGGCCGTGCCCCCGCCCTGGGCTGCTCCGAGCCTCAGTTTCCCCCTCGGTGGAACGGGTGGGTGGGAGAGACCTGCCCCCGAGGAGCCCGGGAGACCGGGCGAGCTCCCGCGGGTGTGGTGGGTGGGGAGGCACAGTGCTGGGGTGGCTTCTCCCTGCAGCAGGTGCCGAACCCACGGCCAGGCTTCCGTGGCCAGCAGCCCTAGAGGAATGGCCATCCTGTCCCTGCGAGCCCCTGGGCCCTGGCAGGCGATGCAGGTATGGGCAGACAGGACGCTGTTGACTCCGCAAATAGGCAAATAAAAGATGCCTTTTTTCACAGCCCGGAGGAGAGCTGGTAGCCTAGAGTACAGCTGCTGGGCAGAACGGAGGTGTCCCTGCCAGCGTGCCTTCCTTGACGCTCCTCTGGCCATGTTTTAAACACCAGGAGGTTTCCAGCGGCTTCCCCAGGCGTAGCTCCTGCACCTTTTTCCTGGGCTGGTCACCATATGTGATGACAGTGCCAGTCTGTTCTGAGCAGCTCTGGGCTCCTGGCTTCACTGACATCATAAACAAGTCCTTAGCCCTTCCATCCACCCCAGAAAGTAGGTGTTCCCCCTGATTTATAGGCAAGACAATGGAGAACCAGAGTCTAAATCAGGGCTGATTTTTTTTTTTTTTTTGAGATGGAGTTTTGCTGTGTTGCCTAGGCTGGAGTGCAGTGGCACAATCTCGGCTCACTGCAACCTCCACCTCCCGTGTTCAAGTGATTCTCCTGCCTCAGCTTCCCAAGTAGCTGGATTACAGGCATGCACCACCATGCCCAGCTAATTTGTTTGTGTTTTTAGTACAGACGGGGTTTCACCATGTTGGTCAGGCTGGTTTGAACTCTTGACCTCAAATGATCCACCCGCCTCAGCCTCCCAAAGTGAGCCACCACACACCGGCCATGATTCTTAAAAATAACAGTAATAGGCCAGGCATGGTAGCTCACACCTATAATCCCAGCAATTTGGGAGGCAGAGGCAGGAGGGTTGCTTGAAGCCAGGAGTTTGAGACCAGCCTGGGCATCAGAGTGAGACTCCGTCTCTACAAAAAGTTAAAAAAAATTAGCTGAGTGTGGTGGCACACACTGGAGTTCCAGCTACTTGGGAGGCTAATATGGGAGGACCCCTTCAGCCCAGGAGTTTGAGGCTGCAGTGAGCTGTGATCGCACCACTGCACTCCAGCTCGGGTGACAGAGCAACACCCTGTCTCAAAAAAAAGTAATAATGATAAATTATAATCAATATTTATTGGGTGCTTACTATGTGCCGGCCAGTGTTCTCTGAACTTAGTATTAACTACTTTAATCTTGACAATAACCCTGTATGGTACTATTGTAATCCCCATTTGAGACATGGGAGAATGGAGGCAGAGAAACGTTTATCCACTTACCCAAGGTCACACAGCTAGGAGCTAGCAGAGTTGGGATTCAAGCTGGACGTGTCTGTCTTGTTACCATGAAACTATTGGGATCATCAGTCAGAATCTTTTCTTTTTTTTTTTTCTGAGATGGAGTCTCACTCTGTCACCCAAGCTGGAGTGCAGTGGCTCAATCTCGGCTCACCTCCTGGGTTCAAGCGATTCTCCTGCCTCAGCCTCCCAAGTAGCTGGGATTACAGATGCCCACCACCACGCCCGGCTAATTTTTGTATTTTTGGTAGAGACGGGGTTTCACCAGGTTGGCCAGGCTGGTCTCGAACTGCTCACCTCAGGTGATCAGCCCACTTCTGCTTCCCAAAGTGCTGGGATTACAGGCGTGAGCCACCGAGCTGGGTCTTTCAGTCAGAATCTACTTTGGCCGCAAGAGACAAAAACCTCCCCTATAACACTGGTGGGAATATCGTATTTCTCTCACTTGAATGAAGTCTGGCTGTGAGCAGCTTAGGGCTCAGGTGCAGTCCCCTGCAATCACGTCACTCTCCCCAGTGTGGCTATTCCAGCTGCAGCCTTTACATCTGCATTCCAGGCAGCAGGAGGCAGGGATGGCTGAAGAGGGGCAGCCCCTACCTTTAAGGACAATTCTCAGAAGTCTTTTCTTTTTTCTCATATGTATGTATACACACACACACATATATATGTATATACACACACATACATATTTATGTAAAAAAGATTTTTTTTTTTTTTGATATGGAGTCTCGCTCTGTTGCCCAGGCTGGAGTGCAGTGGTGCGTTCTCGGCTCACTGCAAGCTCCGCTTCCTGGGTTCACGCTATTCTGCTGCCTCAGCCTCCCGAGTAGCTGGGGCTACAGGCGCCTGCCACCACACCTGGCTAATTTTTTGTATTTCTAGTAGAGACAGGGTTTCAATGTGTTAGCCAGGATGGTTTCGATCTCCTGACCTGGTGATCCGCCCGCCTCGGCCTCCCAATGTGCTGGGATTACAGGCGTGAGCCACGGCGCCCAGCCCATATTTGTATAAAATTTAATAGAGATAGGGCCTCATTGCATTGGGCCTGGCCGGATGCCGTCCTCCTGCCTTGGCCTTCCAGAGTGCTGGGATTATAGGTGTGAGCTACCACGCCCGGCCCATTACTGTTGTTTTCAGATAGCCCTGATTTAGTCTCTGGTTCTCCCTTTTCTTGCCTATAAATCAGGGAGAACACGTACTTCCTGGGGTGGATGGAAGGGCTAAGCACTTGGGTATGTCAGTGAAGCCAGGAGCCCAGAGCTGCTCAGATCTGCCTGATCTTCTCAAGCCGAGGGGGTCAGAACAGTCACTTTACCAGGTCTAGCTGCTGGGGAGGCTGGGAAATTATGTGACAAACAAAAATGAGGCTCCTCATTCAGGAAGAAGGAGGAGTGATGTTGGGATGGCCTGATTTCTCCTGTGTCCTGGGTGCTCCCTGGGAGACTGGGGAGGTGCTGGCATCGGGTGGCCGCCTCTGACTCTGTGACCCACCCACAGTCATCAGGTAATAAGAGAAGGAGGTGGGACTGGGGCCCAGGGGACTCATCCTGGCCCTGCCTGGCCCTCAGGTGGGATGCTATGGAATATGATGAGAAGCTGGCCCGTTTCCGGCAGGCCCACCTCAACCCCTTCAACAAGCAGTCTGGGCCGAGACAGCATGAGCAGGGCCCTGGGGAGGAGGTCCCGGACGTCACTCCTGAAGGTGGGTGCTGGTGGGAGTCAGGGTGGGAGCTGGACGCTCCACACCTGTCCCCGTCTTCCTCCAGAGGCCCTGCCTGAGCTGCCCCCTGGGGAGCCGGAATTCCGCTGCCCTGAACGCGTGATGGATCTCGGCCTGTCTGAGGACCACTTCTCCCGCCCTGTGGTAAGGTTTTAGATCTCGGAGGGGAGAGGGACCCTTTGACTGCCCCCGCCCCCAACCTGGGCAGGGTCTGTTCCTGGCCTCTGACGTCCAGCAGCTGCGGCAGGCGATCGAGGAGTGCAAGCAGGTGATTCTGGAGCTGCCCGAGCAGTCGGAGAAGCAGAAGGATGCCGTGGTGCGACTCATCCACCTCCGGCTGAAGCTCCAGGAGCTGAAGGTGGGTGTGGGGCCGCCCCGCCGTGGGGCAGCCTGTGACCCCCTCCCTGACTCACCCTCTGCAGGACCCCAATGAGGATGAGCCAAACATCCGAGTGCTCCTTGAGCACCGCTTTTACAAGGAGAAGAGCAAGAGCGTCAAGCAGACCTGTGACAAGTGTAACACCATCATCTGGGGGCTCATTCAGACCTGGTACACCTGCACAGGTGGGCCGAGACCCAGACGAGGAGTGAGGAATGCTTTTGAGAAGTGTGTGTCCCTCCACCCTAGGGTGTTATTACCGCTGTCACAGTAAGTGCTTGAACCTCATCTCCAAGCCCTGTGTGAGCTCCAAAGTCAGCCACCAAGCTGAATACGAACTGAACATCTGCCCTGAGACAGGGCTGGACAGCCAGGATTACCGCTGTGCCGAGTGCCGGGCGCCCATCTCTCTGCGTGAGTGGTGGCAGGGAGAGAAGAGGGTGAGGCAGGGACACTCAGGGCCCCTCTGACCCTGCAGGGGGTGTGCCCAGTGAGGCCAGGCAGTGCGACTACACCGGCCAGTACTACTGCAGCCACTGCCACTGGAACGACCTGGCTGTGATCCCTGCACGCGTTGTACACAACTGGGACTTTGAGCCTCGAAAGGTGGGGGTTGGAAGGTGGGGGCATCCCCCTGGTGTGAGAGGTGTCACCCGGCCGTGCCTGGCAGGTTTCTCGCTGCAGCATGCGCTACCTGGCGCTGATGGTGTCTCGGCCCGTACTCAGGCTCCGGGAGATCAACCCTCTGCTGTTCAGCTACGTGGAGGAGCTGGTGGAGATTCGCGTGAGGCTGGGGCCATGGAAGTGGGGGGCGGGAGGAGGCCTGCCTGCTCCCGCCTTGTTTGCAGAAGCTGCGCCAGGACATCCTGCTCATGAAGCCGTACTTCATCACCTGCAGGGAGGCCATGGAGGCTCGTCTGCTGCTGCAGGTCAGACTGCCAGCAGGACTGGCCCCCGATGGGAAGCGCAGCCAGGGTGGTGAGGCACCTCAGGCTCAGGTTTTTTCCGGACAGCTTGTGCGTGGAGTGCCTTTAGCAGAGGGTCGCCTCACCACGGTCCCAAGGAACAAAGCAAACAGGTGTTCTGCCTACAAAAGAGTTCTCCAGTCAGTTCCGTTTGGCAAACCCTGCAGCCCTTATGTGAATCTCCATGGGGTGGGTCCAGCCCAGCCCTCGTCAGGCAGGTTGACCACAAAACACAGTTTTCAAGGTTCATCTAATTATGTGCTCAACAGATACAGATGTTCTAGATTCTGGAACAGTGAACGAAACAGACAGGAATGCTTGCCCTTAGTGCCTTTCAAGTAGGGAAGACAAGAAAAATACGTTGTGTGCTGGGGTGGTGAACTCTGTGACAAGATAGAGAAGGAAGGGTGGGGAATGTGGGAAGCGTGGGGAGTGCGGGGATGCGGTGTGGCTGGGAGGGG